GAGTCTGAGGTTGCAGTGAGCCGAGATCGCAGCATTGCACTCCAGCCTGGGCGACAAGAGCGAAACTCCATCTTAAAAAAAAAAAAAAAAAAAAGTGGAAGATGAGGAAGTTGATCAGACATCAAGGATGAGCGGATGACTTAATAGGCTTCTTTGCTAAGACTTGGCTGGGCAGGTGAAAGACAAAGTCGAGGAGTGGTTATGGTGTGGCACAGAAGAAGGGTCAGAGGACGGTCTTTGTTACCTCTTCATGCCTGAGTTTCTTCCTCTGTGAAATGGGGATAATAAGAGCCGCCATACAGGGAATTGCTGCTAGGATCAAATGAGATAATGTATGTGAAACGCTCTGGCTGTAGGCTTCTCAGCAAATGGGCACGACTTGCGGAGTGGGGATTTGAATTCACGTCTGGCGGGATGTCCAAGCTGCTACCCTGACCGCTAGGGAGCTTCAGAGGACAGGGCTGCAGGTGATCAGGAAGAGGACTGGGGCAGGTGGGCGAGGAATGCCTCCCAGGAGTGAAGGAGGGGGAATTCTAGTCAGCAGGATGGAGTCGGCCAGGTAGAAACGAGGGAAAGGAGACAGGACCGGATGGAACGGGGAAGCCAAAGGGCAGGGCGTCGGAGGGTTGAATGGTGGCCGGTGCAGCTTTGAACACCGAGGTGAGGACATGCAGCTGTGTCCTAGGGTCAGGACCGTACACGCCTGACCCAATTCCACAGCACGGAGGGGAACTCCAGGATCCGGCCGCGTTGCCCACACACTTCGCTCTCCCTCCCGCCTCTCGCAAGCCCCTCCCCCGTCTCCGTCCACCGAGTGCCAGCCAATAGCAGAAGCGACAGCGCATCTGGGTGCCGACTCAGCCAATCGCGGCTGAGTGACGAATGAGCCCCAGGACCAATGAGAGTGCCGCCACCATGGCAAAAAAAAAAAAATCCAATGGTGACGAGCAGGGAGAACAGAGCAGCTGCCAATGGGCGTGTGCGTTTCAGGCGGCCAATGGGAGGAGGCGTCTCGGCGGGGGACAAGCAGTAGCTACCCGCGGGAGCGGGGAGGGGTCCGGGTTCGAGCTTGTGTTCCCCCGGAAGGGTGAGTCTGGACGCGGGCGCGGAAGGAGCGCGGCCGGAGGTCCTCAGGAAGAAGCCGCGGGGACTGGCTGCGCTTGACAGGCTGCACTTGGATGGGAGCACCTGGTGCCTCGGGACTGCTCCGATGCCCGGTGGGTGCACATCCCAGTTCCCGCCGTTGCCGATATTTGTTCTTTTTGTGTGTGCCTGAATCAGGGTCTGTGCTGAATGTGTAATATGCGGAACTATATTGAAACATTACAACCATCTTTTGATGGCAACACCCTGAGGACCTCCCTTTTCCAGATGGGGAAACTGAGGCCCAGAATTGCTAAGTGGCTTGCTTGAGTTGACACAGGGAGCTCCAGGACTCACCCTCAGGTATGTTTGACCACATCTGCCTGTCTGGTTATACTTGGGAGCTGACAGATTGTCCCCTTTCCAGCTGAGCCACCTGCCGGGAGCATGCCTCTGCGCCACTGGGGGATGGCCAGGGGCAGTAAGCCCGTTGGGGATGGAGCCCAGCCCATGGCTGCCATGGGAGGCCTGAAGGTGCTTCTGCACTGGGCTGGTCCAGGCGGCGGGGAGCCCTGGGTCACTTTCAGTGAGTCATCGCTGACAGCTGAGGAAGTCTGCATCCACATTGCACATAAAGTTGGTGAGTCTGGGGCGTTGGCACCATGGGGACTGTGACTCCTGACCTCGTTTCTCACCTGATCCAGGTATCACTCCTCCTTGCTTCAATCTCTTTGCCCTCTTCGATGCTCAGGCCCAAGTCTGGTTGCCCCCAAACCACATCCTAGAGATCCCCAGAGATGCAAGCCTGATGCTATATTTCCGCATAAGGTGGGTGGAGACCTTTGCAAAGCTCGTCCCCTCTAAGCCCCAGCTGCGTCCCTCCTTCCTGCAGGTTTTATTTCCGGAACTGGCATGGCATGAATCCTCGGGAACCGGCTGTGTACCGTTGTGGGCCCCCAGGAACCGAGGCATCCTCAGATCAGACAGCACAGGGGATGCAACTCCTGGACCCAGCCTCATTTGAGTACCTCTTTGAGCAGGTATGAGCAGGGCTGGGGTGGCAAGACTATTTACCTCCCTTTCTGCTCAATTTCCTGTTCCCAGGGCAAGCATGAGTTTGTGAATGACGTGGCATCACTGTGGGAGCTGTCGACCGAGGAGGAGATCCACCACTTTAAGAATGAGAGCCTGGGCATGGCCTTTCTGCACCTCTGTCACCTCGCTCTCCGCCATGGCATCCCCCTGGAGGAGGTGGCCAAGAAGACCAGGTGTCTGGGAATGGGGTGGGGACGCTGTGTAGCCTGACCAGCCCCTCACTGTGTTTCCCCCCAGCTTCAAGGACTGCATCCCGCGCTCCTTCCGCCGGCATATCCGGCAGCACAGCGCCCTGACCCGGCTGCGCCTTCGGAACGTCTTCCGCAGGTTCCTGCGGGACTTCCAGCCGGGCCGACTCTCCCAGCAGATGGTCATGGTCAAATACCTAGCCACACTCGAGCGGCTGGCACCCCGCTTCGGCACAGAGCGTGTGCCCGTGTGCCACCTGAGGCTGCTGGCCCAGGCCGAGGGGGAGCCCTGCTACATCCGGGACAGTGGGGTGGCCCCTACAGACCCTGGCCCTGAGTCTGCTGCTGGGCCCCCAACCCACGAGGTGCTGGTGACAGGCACTGGTGGCATCCAGTGGTGGCCAGTAGAGGAGGAGGTGAACAAGGAGGAGGTGAGCAAGGCGCCCCTTCCGCCCTGGGGGTTTCCATCCTCTGCCCCACTTGCTGGGTGTTCAGGGTTCTAGTGGCAGCAGTGGCAGGAACCCCCAAGCCAGCCTGTTTGGGAAGAAGGCCAAGGCTCACAAGGCAGTCGGCCAGCCGGCAGACAGGCCGCGGGAGCCACTGTGGGCCTACTTCTGTGACTTCCGGGACATCACCCACGTGGTGCTGAAAGAGCACTGTGTCAGCATCCACCGGCAGGACAACAAGTGCCTGGTGAGGCCCAGGGTAGGGGCTGGGCTAGGGCCGGACACCCACCTGATGCGCCCCTGGCTGGCAGGAGCTGAGCTTGCCTTCCCGGGCTGCGGCGCTGTCCTTCGTGTCGCTGGTGGACGGCTATTTCCGCCTGACGGCCGACTCCAGCCACTACCTGTGCCACGAGGTGGCTCCCCCACGGCTGGTGATGAGCATCCGGGATGGGATCCACGGACCCCTGCTGTGAGTGCTGGGTGGGGGGCGCTGGGGGCCACTGGCCTGATAGTCCCCCTGGACCACCTTCCAGGGAGCCATTTGTGCAGGCCAAGCTGCGGCCCGAGGACGGCCTGTACCTCATTCACTGGAGCACCAGCCACCCCTACCGCCTGATCCTCACAGTGGCCCAGCGTAGCCAGGTGAGCCCAGGGCTGGGGGCTGGGGCTGGGGCTTACTGCTCCCACCTCTGCCACCTCCTGCCAGGCACCAGACGGCATGCAGAGCTTGCGGCTCCGAAAGTTCCCCATTGAGCAGCAGGACGGGGCCTTCGTGCTGGAGGGCTGGGGCCGGTCCTTCCCCAGCGTTCGGGAACTTGGGGCTGCCTTGCAGGGCTGCTTGCTGAGGGCCGGGGATGACTGCTTCTCTCTGCGTCGCTGTTGCCTGCCCCAACCAGGAGGTACGATGATAGGGGGACCTCTGGGTGGGATGCCCGCCCTCCATGACTTGATGCCTGCCCCCAGAAACCTCCAATCTCATCATCATGCGGGGGGCTCGGGCCAGCCCCAGGACACTCAACCTCAGCCAGCTCAGCTTCCACCGGGTTGACCAGAAGGAGATCACCCAGGTGGGTGCAGGGAAGGGGCCCGGGGCAAGGGCATGGCGGTATTCTGTGCCACATGATCCCGCAGCTGTCCCACTTGGGCCAGGGCACAAGGACCAACGTGTATGAGGGCCGCCTGCGAGTGGAGGGCAGCGGGGACCCTGAGGAGGGCAAGATGGATGACGAGGACCCCCTCGTGCCTGGCAGGGACCGTGGGCAGGAGCTACGAGTGGTGCTCAAAGTGCTGGACCCTAGTCACCATGACATCGCCCTGGTGAGTGGGCAGGGCCAGGCCTGGGGGTGTGTTTGCAGCCACCTGACCTGCCCGGTCCCCACAGGCCTTCTACGAGACAGCCAGCCTCATGAGCCAGGTCTCCCACACGCACCTGGCCTTCGTGCATGGCGTCTGTGTGCGCGGCCCTGAAAGTGAGTGGGTCCCGCCATACCCATCCCCCTTTCAGGTTGCCCCAGAGCAGCTGTGTCTTTACAGATATCATGGTGACAGAGTACGTGGAGCACGGACCCCTGGATGTGTGGCTGCGGAGGGAGCGGGGCCATGTGCCCATGGCTTGGAAGATGGTGGTGGCCCAGCAGCTGGCCAGCGCCCTCAGCTACCTGGTGTGTGGCCTGTGTGTGGGGCCTGGGTCGGTAGTGGCCACACCCCCTCTCCTGCCCACCTCAGGAGAACAAGAACCTGGTTCATGGTAATGTGTGTGGCCGGAACATCCTGCTGGCCCGGCTGGGGTTGGCAGAGGGCACCAGCCCCTTCATCAAGCTGAGTGATCCTGGCGTGGGCCTGGGCGCCCTCTCCAGGGAGGGTGAGTACCTGAGGGGACCTGGGCACAGTGGGACCCTTGGTGACCTCTGACCTTGGCCTCCCAGAGCGGGTGGAGAGGATCCCCTGGCTGGCCCCCGAATGCCTACCAGGTGGGGCCAACAGCCTAAGCACCGCCATGGACAAGTGGGGGTTTGGCGCCACCCTCCTGGAGATCTGCTTTGACGGAGAGGCCCCTCTGCAGAGCCGCAGTCCCTCCGAGGTATGTCTAGGAGACCCTTGGGCCCTCCCCGCAGTGGGGGCCCCTCCAAGAAATCCAGAGGACAGAATCAGAGCTCAAAGCTGCATCCCTTCTGGCCTCGTGACTTCAAGTCTCTCTGGGCTACCAGCAGGTGGGCCACTCGCTGGGGCTCAATGTAGTCCCAGCCTTTTTAGGTCCTTGTGGAAGTCACTTGTGCCTGGCACACAGAAGGCAAGTAAGAGACTTGATTTCAGTTTTAGGCAATGTTGACTCCTCTGGGTCCCTTTCCCAACAGAAGGAGCATTTCTACCAGAGGCAGCACCGGCTGCCCGAGCCCTCCTGCCCACAGCTGGCCACACTCACCAGCCAGTGTCTGACCTATGAGCCAACCCAGAGGCCATCATTCCGCACCATCCTGCGTGACCTCACCCGGCTGCAGCCCCACAGTGAGCTCCATCCCAGTGCTGGGACCCTGGGGGGTCAGGCCTTTACCCACCGCAACTCTTCCAGATCTTGCTGACGTCTTGACTGTGAACCCGGACTCACCGGCGTCGGACCCTACGGTTTTCCACAAGCGCTATTTGAAAAAGATCCGAGATCTGGGCGAGGTGAGGGACGGGCCTGAGCTGCTAAAAGGCCCGGTGGAGCTGACCCTCGTGCGCTCCCGACCAGGGTCACTTCGGCAAGGTCAGCTTGTACTGCTACGATCCGACCAACGACGGCACTGGCGAGATGGTGGCGGTGAAAGCCCTCAAGGCAGACTGCGGCCCCCAGCACCGCTCGGGCTGGAAGCAGGAGATTGACATTCTGCGCACGCTCTACCACGAGCACATCATCAAGTACAAGGGCTGCTGCGAGGACCAAGGTGGGCGGGACCCGGCGAGTCCTAGAGACTTGTCCCCCACCGGGGCCGCCCCTCTCCGCGGCAGGCGAGAAGTCGCTGCAGCTGGTCATGGAGTACGTGCCCCTGGGCAGCCTCCGAGACTACCTGCCCCGGCACAGCATCGGGCTGGCCCAGCTGCTGCTCTTCGCCCAGCAGATCTGCGAGGTTGGTCGGCCCCGCCCCTGCTTCTGGAGCTTACTGAAACTCACGAGCCCTGCCCCGTCCCCAGGGCATGGCCTATCTGCACGCGCAGCACTACATCCACCGAGACCTAGCCGCGCGCAACGTGCTGCTGGACAACGACAGGCTGGTCAAGATCGGGGACTTTGGCCTAGCCAAGGCCGTGCCCGAAGGCCACGAGTACTACCGCGTGCGCGAGGATGGGGACAGCCCCGTGTTCTGGTGACCAGGCGGGGTGCAGTCTGAGGGGGTGCCCCCCGTGGCCTGAGTGCCCCCCTCCCCCTAGGTATGCCCCAGAGTGCCTGAAGGAGTATAAGTTCTACTATGCGTCAGATGTCTGGTCCTTCGGGGTGACCCTGTATGAGCTGCTGACGCACTGTGACTCCAGCCAGAGCCCCCCCACGGTGAGAGCCAGGCCCGCAGCCCCACCGGGAGTCTTGAAAAGAGCTTGTCTTGTTTATACTGTAGAAATTCCTTGAGCTCATAGGCATTGCTCAGGGTCAGATGACAGTTCTGAGACTCACTGAGTTGCTGGAACGAGGGGAGAGGCTGCCACGGCCCGACAAATGTCCCTGTGAGGTGAGACTTCCTTTGTCTTTCCCTGACCCCACCAGCCCCCACCAGCCCTGGTTTTTCCTTCTAGGTCTATCATCTCATGAAGAACTGCTGGGAGACAGAGGCGTCCTTTCGCCCAACCTTCGAGAACCTCATACCCATTCTGAAGACAGTCCATGAGAAGTACCAAGGCCAGGCCCCTTCAGTGTTCAGCGTGTGCTGAGGCACAATGGCAGCCCTGCCTGGGAGGACTGGACCAGGCAGTGGCTGCAGAGGGAGCCTCCTGCTCCCTGCTCCAGGATGAAACCAAGAGGGGGATGTCAGCCTCACCCACACCGTGTGCCTTACTCCTGTCTAGAGACCCCACCTCTGTGAACTTATTTTTCTTTCTTGGCCGTGAGCCTAACCATGATCTTGAGGGACCCAACATTTGTAGGGGCACTAATCCAGCCCTTAAATCCCCCAGCTTCCAAACTTGAGGCCCACCATCTCCACCATCTGGTAATAAACTCATGTTTTCTCTGCTGGAGCCTGTGATTTTTGGAGCCCTCTTCAA